AGCTATGCTATATTGCAGTGCTAAGTCGCATAACTCAGAGCTGCCTCAGATTCTCTGTTGAGTAGCACACGATTTAATTTGATGAAACTGTATAGATATTTTCAAGTCAAAAGTAGCAGTCTTTCAGCAATGAATCATCATTAAGAATTCATATTTTCTAACAACTCATCAGTATTCTATCAGTGAGAACTGGATTCTAAAAAGAACTTACTTTATTTTTATTTTTTATTTTTTGAGATGGAGTCTCACTCTGTCGCCCAGCTGGAATGCAGTGGCATCATCTCTGCTCACTGCAACCTCCGCTTCCCAGTTTCAAGAGATTCTTCTGCTTCGGCCTCCTGAGTAGCTAGGATTACAGGCTCCTGCCACTACGCCCAACTAATGTTTTGGGTTTTTTTTGTATTTTTAGTAGAGATGGGGTTTCACCATGTTGACCAGGCTGGTTTTCAACTCCTGAGCTCAAGTGATCCGCTTGCCTCAGCCTCCCAAAGTGCTAGGATTACAGGGATGAGCCACTGTGCCTGGCCAAAAAGAAGTTATTTTAGAATCAATCTAGATACCCATCCCTCCATACATATGAATCCCAAAATACCTATAAATCATATTGAATATCTATTTATTAAATGTCAAACATAGGAATCCTATTATTGTCTCTCTTTGAAAATTAAGGAAATATTAACTCTAAATTACACTTAAGACAAAGTGTATACAAGAAAACTTTTTAGGGAAGATTTAGAAGATTCAGGCAAAATCATGAGAAAAGGTAAAATCAGACTCTCTAATGTATGGGATACAAGGAGAGAATGTACATAGCCCAAAGTGCCCAGGGCAAGGTGAGGTCAGTTCTTAAATTCCTGATTACATTCAGATCCAGTGTGATTTTGTTTGACCTTTGTCTTGACTTAACGTCAGCAGGGCCAATTTTTATGTATTTATGTAAATATTGAAAAAAATGTTGGCACAATTTTAAGACAAACACAAAGGGAGATTCTTATAAAGGCTTCTCAGGTGGTGGGCAAGAGTTGGGCAAAAAAATCAAGGTATTTGGTCCCGGAACAAAGCTTATCATTACAGGTAAGTTTTCTTTAAATTTTGCAATGTAAAGACTTTTAAACTCATATTTCATTTCTCCCCATAGATAAACAACTTGATGCAGATGTTTCCCCCAAGCCCACTATTTTTCTTCCTTCAATTGCTGAAACAAAGCTCCAGAAGGCTGGAACATACCTTTGTCTTCTTGAGAAATTTTTCCCTGATGTTATTAAGATACATTGGCAAGAAAAGAAGAGCAACACGATTCTGGGATCCCAGGAGGGGAACACCATGAAGACTAACGACACATACATGAAATTTAGCTGGTTAACGGTGCCAGAAAAGTCACTGGACAAAGAACACAGATGTATCGTCAGACATGAGAATAATAAAAACGGAGTTGATCAAGAAATTATCTTTCCTCCAATAAAGACAGGTATGTGTTTACGCATATCATCTGTCAGAACACAATTGACTAGTACTTGCTCTCATTCTTCTAGATGTCATCACAATGGATCCCAAAGACAATTGTTCAAAAGATGCAAATGGTAAGCTTTTGTGTTTTTCCCTTCCTCCTGATTCTGTAAAAAGAACATGTGCAATTTCTCTTAGATACACTACTGCTGCAGCTCACAAACACCTCTGCATATTACATGTACCTCCTCCTGCTCCTCAAGAGTGTGGTCTATTTTGCCATCATCACCTGCTGTCTGCTTAGAAGAACGGCTTTCTGCTGCAATGGAGAGAAATCATAACAGACGGTGGCACAAGGAGGCCATCTTTTCCTCATCGGTTATTGTCCCTAGAAGCGTCTTCTGAGGATCTAGTTGGGCTTTCTTTCTGGGTTTGGGCCATTTCAGTTCTCATGTGTGTACTATTCTATCATTATTGTATAACGGTTTTCAAACCAGTGGGCACACAGAGAACCTCACTCTGTAATAACAATGAGGAATAGCCACGGCGATCTCCAGCACCAATCTCTCCATGTTTTCCACAGCTCCTCCAGCCAACCCAAATAGCGCCTGCTATAGTGTAGACATCCTGCGGCTTCTAGCCTTGTCCCTCTCTTAGTGTTCTTTAATCAGATAACTGCCTGGAAGCCTTTCATTTTACACGCCCTGAAGCAGTCTTCTTTGCTAGTTGAATTATGTGGTGTGTTTTTCCGTAATAAGCAAAATAAATTTAAAAAAATGAAAAGTTGACTTTTGTCCATGGTATTTTAATTGGATGAC